ATTCCCAGTTTACATCCTGAAGCTCTGATAAATTTAGAAACCTGCTTTAAGTCACAGAGCTAATAAGTAATGTGTAGGTGCTATAAACTATGTGCCTTGGGCTCTGCAGCTATGAGGGCGTGGTATTATCACAGTTCCTATCGAAATACCTTGCTGGAGGTCATGTGTGAGTGGCAGTGACCAGACAAATAGAGAAACCTCATATACAGAGGGGAAAAGTCTCCATGTATAGTGCCTGGGATATCTCCATGTTAGTGCTGCTCTTTCTTGGATCTTCACCGCAACGCCACTATCTTGATTTTACTATAAGAAACTGAGGTTTCGAGTGCACTGGTGATTTGCCTACTGCCACAAAACCAGGCTAATGGGCTGGGCGCGGTGGCTCAAGCCTGTAATCCCAGCTCTCTGGGCAAAGGCTGAAGCGGACGGATCACCTGAAGTCAGGAGTTCGAGACCAGCCTGGGCAACATTGGCGAAATCTCGTCTCTAATAAAAATTTAAAAATTAGCTGGGCGTTTGACGCGCGCCTGTAATCCCAGCTACCCGGGAGGCTGAGGCTTGAGAATCGCTTGAACCGAGTGGCGGAGGCTGCAATGAGCCGAGATCGCGCCACTGCACTCCAGCCTGAGCGACAGAGCGAGACTCCTTTTCTACAACAACAACAAAAAACCAGGACAAATCTTGCTGGCTTCCAGTATGGTATTCGTTTCATCTCACCAAACTGGCGTGGCCTGCGCTAGCTTCAGAGTCTCGACAAACTCCAATACAAGTAAGGTACACATTATTTTAGCAGTCTTCCTTGGGGAGGACGTGGGGCAAGCACAAGCGTAGCGTTAGGCCTGAGACTCCACCCCAGCCGTCTCTGAGCCCAGTTCAGCACGCACGCGTCAGGCGGCTTTTTTCCGCCCGGCTCCTTTCCTCCACTCCCTTCCCGCCACTCCCCGCCCTTTTCCCGCCCGGATGTTATTCTAGTTTTGCCGGATGTTGTTGTATGTCCGAGAGACACGTGAGGTTCTGCTACGTCATTACCAGGCACGCGCAGGAAACATGGCGGCGGCGGGTGTTGTGAGCGGGAAGGTAGGTAACGGCCTCCAGGAAGACCTCGGCTTTTATGTGACTAACTTTATTTTTGCTGTTTTAGATTATATATGAACAAGAAGGAGTATATATTCACTCATCTTGTGGAAAGACCAATGACCAAGACGGCTTGATTTCAGGAATATTACGTGTTTTAGAAAAGGTAAGTTTCTAGTAAATGATTTTATTTAATAATATTAAATATAGTTCATAATTTCTTTCTCTAGGATGCCGAAGTAATAGTGGACTGGAGACCATTGGATGATGCATTAGATTCCTCTAGTATTCTCTATGCTAGAAAGGTATTTAAGAAAAAAATGTGTTACTAAGGGAATTTAAATATTTTATATGTTATAATTATTTTAGGACTCCAGTTCAGTTGTAGAATGGACTCAGGCCCCAAAAGAAAGAGGTCATCGAGGATCAGAACATCTGAACAGTTACGAAGCAGAATGGGACATGGTTAATACAGTTTCATTTAAAAGGAAACCACATACCAATGGAGGTATGAATTAAATCTTTTGAAATCTTAAACTGAAAATATTTTGCCCCACTTTCTTGTTTTTAAGATGCTCCAAGTCATAGAAATGGGAAAAGCAAATGGTCATTCCTGTTCAGTTTGACAGACCTGAAATCAATCAAGCAAAACAAAGAGGGTATGGGCTGGTCCTATTTGGTATTCTGTCTAAAGGATGACGTCGTTCTCCCTGCTCTACACTTTCATCAAGGAGATAGCAAACTACTGATTGAATCTCTTGAAAAATATGTGGTATTGTGTGAGTAAGTATCATATTATTTTCTACTTATTGAAAGTATTTTCTACAAATCCTCTTTTTTATTATAGATCTCCACAGGATAAAAGAACACTTCTTGTGAATTGTCAGAATAAGAGTCTTTCACAGTCTTTTGAAAATCTTCTTGATGAGCCAGCATATGGTTTAATACAAGTATGTTCCTTAAATCTATCCTGTATTATTCTCACACTTCAAGAAATATTTTTTTTGTATGAAGGCAGGACTGCTAGACAGAAGAAAGCTGTTGTGGGCCATTCACCACTGGAAAGTAAGCACTGCGTATGTTTTCTGATGTATGCAATAATGCTAATATTTTTCTTCCTACTGCATAGAAAATTAAAAAGGACCCTTATACGGCAACTATGATAGGATTTTCCAAAGTCACAAACTACATTTTTGACAGTTTGAGAGGCAGCGATCCCTCTACACATCAACGACCACCTTCAGAAATGGCAGATTTTCTTAGTGATGCTATTCCAGGTCTAAAGATAAATCAACAAGAAGAACCAGGATTTGAAGTCATCACAAGAGTGAGTAAAGATTAGTATTAATATAGCTCTTAATGTACTTATTATTGCTTAATCTTATTTTTAGATTGATTTGGGGGAACGCCCTGTTGTTCAAAGGAGAGAACCGGTATCACTGGAAGAATGGACTAAGAACATTGATTCTGAAGGAAGAATTTTAAATGTAGATAATATGAAGCAGATGATATTTAGAGGGGTAATTTAAACACTCTAATATGGCTTGTCTTAATTCATGTATTTAATATGTATGCTTTCTTCAGGGACTTAGTCATGCATTGAGAAAGCAAGCATGGAAATTTCTTCTGGGTTATTTTCCCTGGGACAGTACCAAGGAGGAAAGAACCCAATTACAAAAGCAAAAAACGTAAGTAATGGTCTTTCGTACATTTATCAAAGAGCTTTCTTTGATGTCAAATTGTTTTCTATAGTGATGAATACTTCAGAATGAAACTGCAGTGGAAATCCATCAGCCAGGAACAAGAGAAAAGAAATTCGAGGTTAAGAGATTATAGAAGTCTTATCGGTAATTTTTTCTTAACAACTTTGGAAATGCAACTTTTCAAATATGTGATGATTTTCCTCTTCAGAAAAAGATGTTAACAGAACAGATCGAACAAACAAGTTTTATGAAGGCCAAGATAATCCAGGGTTGATTTTACTTCATGACATTTTGATGACCTACTGTATGTATGATTTTGATTTAGGTAAGTTCTCTAAAGTTCTAATTTTAAAAGATCTTACTCTTTTTTTGGTAAATCTCTTTACCAGAAATTTGTTGTAAGAACTGATGCCGGGGCTGGGTGCGGAGGCTCACGCCTGTAATCCCAGCACTTCAGGAAGTCAAGGCAGGTGGATCACCTGAGGACAGGAGTTCAAGACCAGCCTGGCCAACATGGTGAAACCCCATCTCTACTAAAAATACGAAAGTTAGATAGGCTGGGTGGCACACGCCTGTAATTCCAGCTACTCAGGAGGCTGAGTTAGGAGAATCGCTTGAACCTGGGAGGTGGAGGTTGCAGTGAAACGAGATCACGCCGCATTACACTCCAGCCTGGGTGACAGAGCGAGACTCTGTCTCAAGGAAAAAAAAGAACTGACGGTGGAAGTAGAAGTGTGAAATTACCTGGGGGAGGGACGCTAAGGGGTAGAAAACTTAAGGAACCATTATTTTAAGGGGCAAGAGAACTTAAGATATTTATTTAAAGAACCAACAGCTTGTCTAACCATCAACCTTTAAATAAGTATAAATACTAGAAATGTTTGACTTATCTGCTATGTGAGTGGCTTCTAGCTAAAGGATAGTGGAAATAATGTTTTCTAGATTAGTAACGCTTGAGACATCCTTTAGAGAAGGTGGTTGGATACTTAGCACATTAAAACTAAATGAACCTTGAATTATGGGCACATTTTCTTCACTGTTCATAAATATGTAAATTTCTCTTGGTTTCCCATATGTAAGTTAGGGGAAGATATAATCTCTGTTTTGATCTTGAGGTATCAGCCTCTTTGGTGACAGTAAGTCAAAAGTTGCAGAGTTTTCTTTAAAATTTAAAATGTAGTCAGTCCTGTCTATGAGAACCTATAATGAGCTTCAGATTGAATTGTTGCAAGAATATTAATAGAGTGCTTTTCAGGTTACAGAGTGCTTTCATACTTGATTTGATTTTTAATTCTCGTAGCAGCCTTTTGAAAAAGTGGGGAAATCTCACTTTATGAGTAAGGTTATTTTGATTCAGAGTGTGACTTATGGTCACACAAGTAAATAATTGGTCTGGGAGTAGAGACCCAGGTTTTTATTGCAGGCTGGAATTCTTACCTCTACACCTTCAGCGCTTCAAACTCTTGCCATTTATTTTAGTTTCTGTTACCACTGTAGGGAATAGGACCATTCTCCTTGGGAACAGAAGGCATTGCTCCATTCTCTCAGATGGTAATTTTGAGATAGAAATTCATATGTATTCTGTAGCAGGAGTTCCTGAATGCTTAATTTTCTTAGGACATTGTCCCAAACCAGCTAACTGGATAACTTACCATCTCCATTTGTTTATACTAATGTCACATTCTTTCTATATAGACATTTCAGTTACCTGAAACATAGTCAAGCTTCCTGTGGATAACTGGCCTTATAGAAGCCAAGATACTTTTTATAAAAGCAATAGACAACATTTCTTACTCTTTACTCATAGCAGAGCAACCTGGACTGTAAATTTACTCTGTCTTGTAGGTGATTTCATTATATGGAGTTTGGCTTCTTAACCCATAGGTGAGGTATAGGTGTATTTGCATTGAATACAGTCTCAGTAGGGAGGAGTGAGACAAAAATTATCAAAAGCAGACAAAAGAATTTAAGGAAGGGTGATTTCGAGTTAGTGAATGCGGATACTACAGAAAGTTTCTGTGGGTGGTATCATTGCAGGGTATGTAATGGTGATACTGAATAATCAATGAAAGGTTAAATTAGGAGAGTGTCTAATGTTTTTTAAGAATGATTTCTGATCCTCAAGATTTTTGTTTTTTAATTTGATACTCTAAAGGATAAGCTTCAGTAACCTGGAAAATTGAACTATATGTTGTTTAAATTTTTCTTTTTGGTGTAAGCAAGTGTACAGTAGGATGATAAGGTGTTCATTTCTCGCCTGCCCCCCACTGCCTACACTGAAACAAATTTGCTATGGAAGTAATTTTAGGGAAGTACTTTAGAAATTGTACTGGTGCTGATTAAGATATGCATCATTCAGTTGTACTGCAGACTCTGAGATCACTAAATGCCAATTTAAATATATTTAATCTTTCTTTAATTAAAAGGAATTTGTACATTAATTCCACCCCCTACAACCCATGACATACCCCAAAGAACATAATGTATAAAATAAAATAGCTTAGGGTTTTTATGGTTTTAGGTCTAATGTTTGTGTCTTTAATCCATCTTGAATTAATTTTTGTATAAGGTGTAAGGAAGGGATCCAGTTTCAGCTTTCTACATATGGCTAGCCAGTTTTCCCAGCACCATTTATTAAATAGGGAATCCTTTCCCCATTGCTTGTTTTTCTCAGGTTTGTCAAAGATCAGATAGTTGTAGATATGCGACGTTATTTCTGAGGGCTCTGTTCTGTTCCATTGATCTATATCTCTGTTTTGGTACCAGTACCATGCTGTTTTGGTTACTGTAGCCTTGTAGTATAGTTTGAAATCAGGTAGTGTGATGCCTCCAGCTTTGTTCTTTTGGCTTAGGATTGACTTGGCAATGCAGGCTCTTTTTTGGTTCCATATGAACTTTAAAGTAGTTTTTTCCAATTCTGTGAAGAAAGTCATTGGTAGCTTGATGGGGATGGCATTGAATCTATAAATTAACTTGGGCAGTATGACCATTTTCACGATATTGATTCTTCCTACCCATGAGCATGGAATGTTCTTCCATTTGTTTATATCCTCTTTTATTTCATTGAGCAGTGGTTTGTAGTTCTCCTTGAAGAGGTCCTTCACATCCCTTGTAAGTTGGATTCCTAAGTATTTTATTCTCTTTGAAGCAATTGTGAATGGGAGTTCACTCATGATTTGGCTCTCTGTTTGTCTGTTATTGGTGTATAAGAATGCTTACCATTCAGGACATAGGCATGGGCAAGGACTTCATGTCTAAAACACCAAAAGCAATGGCAACAAAAGCCAAAACTGACAAATGGGATCTAATTAAACTAAAGAGCTTCTGCACAGCAAAGGAAACTACCATCAGAGTGAACAGGTAACCTACAAAATGGGAGAAGGTTTTCACAACCTACTCATCTGACAAAGGGCTGATATCCAGAATCTACAATGAATTTGAACAAATTTACAAGAAAAAACAAACAACCCCATCAAAAAGTGGGCGAAGGACATGAACAGACACTTCTCAAAAGAAGACATTTATGCAGCCAAAAAACACACGAAAAAATGCTCACCATCACTGGCCATCAGAGAAATGCAAATCAAAACCACAGTGAGATACCATCTCACACCAGTTAGAATGGCAATCACTAAAAAGTCAGGAAACAACAGATGCTGGAGAGGATGTGGAGAAATAGGAACACTTTTACACTGTTGGTGGGACTGTAAACTAGTTCAACCATTGTGGAAGTCAGTGTGGCGATTCCTCAGGCATCTAGAACTAGAAATACCATTTGACCCAGCCATCCCATTACTGGGTATATACCCAAAGGACTATAAATCATGCTGCCATAAAGACACATGCACACGTATGTTTATTGTGGCACTATTCACAATAGCAAAGACTTGGAACCAATCCAAATGTCCAATAATGATAGACTGGATTAAGAAAATGTGGCACATATACACCATGGAATACTATGCAGCCATAAAAAATGATGAGTTCATGTCCTTTGTAGGGACATGGATGAAACTGGAAATCATCATTCTCAGTAAACTATCGCAAGGACAAAAAACCAAACACCGCATGTTCTCACTTATAGGTGGGAATTGAACAATGAGAACACATGGACACAGGAAGGGGAACATCACACTCTGGGGACTGTTGTGGGGTGGGGGGAGGGGGGAGGGATAGCATTAGGAGATATACCTAATGCTAAATGATGAATTAATGGGTGCAGCACACCAGCATGGCACATGTATACATATGTAACTAACCTGCACATTGTGCACATGTACCCTAAAACTTAAAGTATAATTTAAAAAAACTGTAAAAATAAAAAAAATAAAATAGATTAAAGGCAACCAGAACATGAAGATTAATTTGACAACTTGCT